TGCCCCAAGGCCTCTCCAAGCTTCCCTCACCTCATTGCCTACTTCAATTTTCCATTTGCACTGGCTTGTGACTCTATTCAATTCAATTCCTTGAGGTTCTCTAAGCGTGTACCTTGGGGTCCAGGCACTGTGCCAGGAACAGAAGACACAAGGGAAGGTCAAAAATGGTGCTTCACCTGGAGAACTCACAAATGAGAGAGCTAGTCTGGAGCATTACTTATTTTCTCAGGCCGATTTATCAAGTCTCTCTAGAAAAAGAAAAAAAAAAAGGGAGCCAGTGGGCAGTTTGTTCGCGAACCGCACCCCAATGCACTAGTGGGGAGTTCCTTGCAAGGCGCTGGCCCTAAAGAGGCGGTCAGGAGGTTGGTGGGGGGCCTGGGGGAGAAAGCAGTGGTGCGGCCTAGCTGGGGTAGCGGCGAGACAACCGGGATCCCCGGGGGGGTGCTTACTTACCTTCGACTCCGGCGGGGGGCTCGGGGAAGCCATCTCCCAGGCAGAGAATAGGGGCAGGAATTGGGGGCGGCCTCACGGAAAGGAGCCTCTGGTGAGGCCTACCCGGCTGCTGGAAATTAGGCTCGACGAATACGAGGATCCCTGGCTGGGTCTGGCCAGTGCCTGCCTCGGCCCCCAGACGGTCACGACCCCAACAGCATATCAGACGCGATCCCTGGCTGTCCCCCAACCCCGAACCCCAACCCCTACTCCTGCCTGGTTACGCAGCCTTTCAGGCCTCGCTAGAGCCTCCTCCCCGCTGCCAGTTCCTCCTCCTTGCAGCCAAGTAACGCTATGACCGCCCGCCCCCGGACCAGAAGGCGTCACCCAGATTCTTCCCGAGGCCCCCTCAACTACAACTCCCGTCATGCTCGGAAAGAGCGCCGCGGTCCAGACGCCGCCAGCAACAGCTACTGGACTACATTTCCCAGCGTGCAAAGGGCGAGGGAGCCTACAGGAAAAAGAAAGCTCTTGCCACTGGGATTGTATCCGATTGGCTGGTCTGGGCGCGTCACTGCTGGCTGAAGGCTGCGCTCAGGCCCGTGGATCTCATCGAAGATGGCGGCGCGATCTGTGTCGGGCATTACCAGAAGAGTCTTCATGTGGACAGTCTCAGGGACACCATGTAGAGAATTTTGGTCTCGATTCAGGTAAAGCTTTATGGTGGACGGTGGGTCATGTTTGGATTTGTCTGTTTGTTTTTGATCATTCCAGAAAAGAGAAAGAGCCAGTGGTTGTTGAGACAGTAGAAGAGAAAAAGGAACCTATCCTAGTGTGTCCACCTTTACGAAGCCGAGCATACACACCACCTGAAGATCTCCAGAGTCGTTTGGAATCTTACGTTAAAGAAGTTTTTGGTTCATCTCTTCCTAGTAATTGGCAAGACATCTCCCTGGAAGATAGTCGTCTAAAGTTCAATCTTCTGGCTCATTTAGCTGATGACTTGGGTCATGTAGTCCCTAACTCCAGACTCCACCAGATGTGCAGGGTTAGAGATGTTCTTGATTTCTATAATGTCCCTATTCAAGATAGATCTAAATTTGATGAACTCAGTGCCAGTAATCTGCCCCCCAATTTGAAAATCACTTGGAGTTACTAAGCAATTCGGAAGAGAAACACATTGAAATCACTGTCTTTCCCTGAGCAAGGGGGCTGCTCATTAGATCTTTTGATACTTTACCATGTGAAATACTACCAGAACTGTTCTCTAAACCCACTTTTTCTGTAGAGGAATGTATCATCTTTTTTTTTCTCATATTACAAATGGACAAATAACGGACTTTCTATTTTCATATTTGCTGAAACCATTTTTTAAATGAAATTAGGTCATTATTTATGAAAAGTTTTGAGAGGGCACTGTCAACTTGGGTTTAAGACAGGAGGACATTGCAAGTTCACACCTTTCATAAGCATAAAGTAGTTGCAAGAAAGTATTTTCATCCTGTTAGGATTCATATCTAAGATAGAGTTATGCATTGCACATACACAAATAAACTTTTATTAGATAGATACCTATAAAAGAAACATAAAAGTATGTTGTGTATTACTGACAGTTCTAGATTAATTTCTTTTAGAATTAAAGTAGATTTGTTAAAGTGTATTGTGTGTTGTAAATTTTTTAAGTGAAATTTGCTTGCGCTCTGCCTTGCCATTTCTTTCCAGTAAGTATAATTTTGAAAAAATTAGAATATATGCCAAATATTGAGTGCTGTGACTCTTCCTCATAAGAGATGTGCCAGATTCTATGTCTAATTGCATATTCTCTTCAGAGGAGATGATGCTTATTTTAAACCTTTTTCTCTATAACTTTTAAAAAGTGGTGCTGAGTATTCACTAGAGTGGCAAGTCTTTGTGCTTTAATGCACTCAATTTGTGGAAATTACTTAAATAGCAGGTTATCAGATGGTTCTGAATGACAAAGGTGTTAAATTTGGGATTTTTTTTTCAAGCTTTAGATATGGCTGGAGAGTAATGAGACAGAAGGAATGTCTTATATTGTTCTGACTGCTGACAATTCCTAAAGAAAAGTGATAGAAGGGTTTTTAACAAAATAAGTTGCATTTATTCTCTTTCCCAGGGTTACTCCTTTGAAGAGGGCAAAATTCAGTTGGGAATATAAATTCTGGAATCTTCATGAAGAAAATTAGTTAACAGTATAGACATGCCCTACAAATATCATCCACAGGCACTTCATTCAAGAACTTCAGGTGTCAGAGTGCCTGGAGCTCTGGAGCTTAGACATTAGAGTTGATTCCTTGGGGATTGGTTCCAGGACACCTACTTGGATACCAAAGTCCACAGATGCCCAAGCCCCTTTTATAAAATGATGTAGTATTTGCATATTATGTATGCACATCCTCCCATATACTTTAAATCATCTTTAGATTACTTATACTGAATAGAATGTAAATAGTATTTACAATTGTGAATACAATGTATTTAGTTATGTAAATATGTAAATTTTAAAGTTATGTAAATATGTAGCTATGTAAATAGCTATAAAATAATATTTACAATTGTGAATAGTATGTAAATAGTTGTGAACATAACTATTGTGAATAATATGTTATATGTTATAGTTGTGAATGTAAATAGTATTCACAATTGTGAATACAATGTAAATAGCTTTCACAATTGTGAATACAATGTAAGTAGCTATGTAAATAGTGAATACAATGTAAATAGCTATGTAAATAGTTGTTATGCTGATTAGGGAATAATGAGAAGGAAAAAAAGTATACATATTCAGTACAGATGCAGTCATCTTTTTTTCCCCTCGAACATTTTTGATCCACAATTGGTTGAATCCACAGATGGGGAACACACAGTCTTGGTAAATTTAACCAACAAGGAGGGTAAACGCATCCCAACAGGGAAGGTAAACTGCACATCCATCAGTACCTCTAGAGGGCATCACTGGTTTATAGCTCAATACAGTGACTATATCAGAATAATGGCCTTTAGTTTTCCTGAAAGATTAAATTAGGCTTGCTGTTGTTGAATGAGATAATCAAACATATGATGTAATTTTAAAGGGTTTACATACAGAAGGCCTGCTGTATGTCCTGCTTCTGCTGTGTAAAAGATTCAGCATGGAATCATTGGAATTTTATGTACAGGATTTCATTATCTCATTTTCTATACAATTTTTCCTTCTGATCCAGAGACACGGAAAAACAAAGGGCAAGATGGAAATAAGGGATGAGAAGGTCTATGTGGAAAAACAGTTACAACTGGAGTGGTAACTGCAAAAACCAAGCAGCTTCATGTGATCGTTAGGACAGAAGAAATTTCTCCTTTGTAGCCTAGAGCAATATTCTCAAAATTTAATGCGCATGTTAATCATTTGGGGATCTTTTATTCATTTTTTCATGTGGGGATCTTTTAAAAATGCAAATTCTGATTTGGTAAGTCTGGAGTAGGTCCTGAGCTTCTGCATGCTTCAAAAGCTGATTATGTTTTGAGAACATGGATCTAGATGCTGGTATTGAGGTGGGAGACAAGTACTGCCACCTGAAACAACAGTCTTGGTAAATTTAGCCGACGAGGGTAAACACATCCTAACAGGGAAGGTAAACTGTACGTCCATCAGTACCACTAGAGGGCATCACTGGTTTATAGTTCAATACAGTGAATATATCAGAATAATGGCCTTTAGTTTTCCTGAAAGATTAAATTAGGCTTGCTAACTTGTTTAATGAGATAATCAGACATATGATGTAATTTTAAAGGGTTTACATTTTTAAAAATTTAATGATTGCTACATAAAAAGGGTATCAGTTAACTAATTTTACTTAGATGGAACTTCTGTAAGCTTAGTAGGTATGCTTAAATAAAGCCTGCTAATAAAATAGAGATTCAGACTCAATAGAATGGTTTTACATATGTAATATATGTTTTAAACTGCATAAAATAAACTCCTCCCTCCTTTCTTAACGTGTCATTTTTCTGATTACAAAAGTAG